CAGAGTGTGGTCAACGACTCAAAAGAGAATTTCAAGTACCAGTTTCAAAATGCTAATTAATATCGTCCAGAGAACAGATTCCTCCTCTTGCGAGGCGTCTTCCGGGGCACCAGCGTGCTTCTGGCCGGCATCTGCGCCGTCGGCGGGGTAGGCGGCCTCGCCGAACGGGTGCTGCTCGACCGTGCCGTCGTAGTACACCTTCATCTCGAACTCGCTCTCCAGGTGGGAGGGGTGTCCATAGACGCCGATGCCCACTGGGCGCCGGAAGTGCGCGGGGATGGACACGGCGTCCGGGCCGCAGGTGGCCGATTGCAGCTCGTAGTCGTCGAAGCTGGGGTGCAGGCTGCTGGCGGAGACGTACAGATCCGCATCTCCCTTGAGGCTGCGCATCCTGAGGACTATCTTGCCCTCGTGGTTCAGCCGCAGGTAGCTGTAGTTCCCGGCGCCTATCTGGCCCTGGACGACGTGCAGGAGCACCCACTCCTCGGGGACCTCCTCCTCGTCCGCGCAGCTTCCCGGAGACAGGACCTGCGAGGCTAGGAGCAGCAGCAGGGCCGTCGTCCAGGGCGCGGCCCTCCCGCGGGGAGCGGCCATGGCTGGCGGCTCAGCTCCGGGGCCTGCAAGTGGGTCAGTGCTGCTGGGGACACCGGAGGCGCTCAGCACCGGAGCCTGTCCCCGCCGTCCGCACGCGGGTCCACGGCGCGTCCAGGCGCCTGGTCTGTCGCTGGGACTGTCCCTTCCCACCCGCGTGAGGCCCCGGGGAGGAGGGGTGGGTTAACCCCTCCCCCGTAGCGCGGCGCCCACTCAGGGCAGGGGCAGGGGCAGGGGCAGGGCCGCTGTGGCACCCTCGGACTCACCACCACTCCCCGCAGGGGGCCGCGCTTTATACATCCGGACCCGAGGCCGGAGCCTCGCCGGAGGCGGAAGTGACGCTAGGTCCGTAAGTGAGCCGGCCGGAAGCGAGGCTTCTCCAGCTGTCGCGAGATAGCGAAAGGGGCGTGGGCGCGAGGGGCGGCGGGCTAGTAACCATAGCGGCTCGCGTGGGTCGGCTGGCAAGTAACCATAGCGGCGAGCGTGGGGCGGAGTGTGGCTCGGTAGTCCTCTGCGTGCCCTCCTGGGAGCTGGGTGCTGTGAGTCCTCCCCTAGCGGGCTGGTCTCGGCGCGGAGTCGGCGCCGAACCCGAGCTGCTGCTCTGGGGCGTGTGCCTAGGGCGCAGGGCTGGAGCGCGGGGGCTGCGCGGTTGCTCGCGGCTCCGCTGAGGTCTCTAGGAAAGGGGGCGATTTGAGGGTTCCGCCGTGACCGCTTCCAACGGCGGACACGCGCGCTCTGGACCAGAGCCGTTGCCCGCTGTCTCGTCACCCGAAGCCTCCTCCTGACGCCGTGCTAGTGCGAGGGTCTCCAGGGGAATTCGGGGCACAAGTCGGGCCGGAGCATCCGGGCGGCCGCTTGAGATCGGCGCTTTGAGAACTGAGCGCATGTGGAGTTCGGAGGAAAAGGGCTCAGGTGGTTATTTTAATTAAAGCAGCTGTGTATAATTTGCCTCTCAGTAACTGTTCTCATTTGACAGTTGTGGAAGCTGATCGAGGAAGCCTAAGCAGGCTCTGTGAAGTGGGAATAGTGGTATTTGAGTCAAGGTTTGCTTAACTGGAAAGCCCGTGAGAAGAATGGAGCAGTTGAGAATGTGGAAGCTCCAGAGTTTTCGGCAATTTCTCTTCTTTTTTCTTGGGATGAGGAGAGGTGAATAAATAGGTATGATGTGGTATATGTGTGTGGTCAAACTAATAGTCATCTTATATGTACTTTTTGTTTTCAGATTGAAGATGGAAAATCCCCAAGACATTTTCTCAAGTAATGGTGGCTGTCTAAGTGATATAGTTATAGAAAAATACCTGGTTGAATCCAAGGAGTCTGTGTCTCATGTTCAGCTTGCTTGCAGCATGCAGGACTGTGCTTTCCCTTTGGATGGAACTGAACTTTGTATATGGAACACTAAGGATCCTTCTCATCAGGTATTGAACGAGTTACATGTCCAGTGTCATGAGATCTGTGTTTTATTTTTGTTAATTTTCCCAGCTTCTAATCCTACGAGGACACCATCAGCCAATTACTGCTATGGCTTTTGGAAATAAAGTGAACCCACTTCTAATCTGCTCAGCATCACTGGATTATGTTATAATGTGGAACCTGGATGAATGTAGAGAGAAAGTACTTCAAGGTAAATGAAAATCTAAAACATGTTTTTAAAAATAAACTGGCACTAATGGTGAAACTCACTCTAGGGCTGGTCCCTCGAGGGACTGTCATGGGCTCGCTTTTGGGAAAGGTGCTGTGTTTACAGTTGAGCCTGGATGATCATGTTGTTGCCGTGTGTGCTGGAAACAAAATATTCATGCTGGATATTGAGGTAAGATTGAAATTCACGTGGATTTCACGGAAACAGAGGAATAATTTGGGCTTTATTTTAATAGCAGCGATTTTCTGTGACATACATAGAACGTCCTGATGTTAATAACCGCCACAAAGTCCCACCACCGACCTTCCTGCACACATTCTCTCAGACTCAGGCTGTTCGGGCCGAGCTGCAGGGCCACCTGGGCCCGGTGACTGCGGTGGAGTTCTGTCCCTGGCGAGCAGGCACCCTCATCTCGGCGTCTGAGGACAGAGGCTTTAAGGTGAGGGATGGACGCTGGATGGCGTTCCCGCGCCTCTTCTAAAGAATCCTGTGTTTATCCAAAGGTCTGGGACCATTGTACAGGATCATTAATATACAGTTCATCTGTGTTATCAGGTAAATTTAAAACTTTCATGTTTTCTGTAAATAAAGCTAAATTTTCCGATGTTCCTTTCACCAGCATATCCTCTTCTCAGTTTATTCATTGATGCAGAAAGCAGGCAGCTGGTCACCGGGTGTGCTGACGGCCAGGTGAGACAGCCACAGAGTTAAGTTCCAGTTCCGCGCCATGTCTGCATCTTCTTTGCTTTTGTAGCTTTGGATCTTCAGTTTGATGGATGGACACCATTATCGTCGTGTGGCACGGGTTGACCTAAGGAAGAAGACAGAGACTTTCTCCACAAGAAGGGTTAAGTCTGGGCTGTGCAGCCAGCCAGGTGGGTTGCTCAGACCCTCCCTCAGGCCTCCCACTTCTTAGATTCTCAATAATTCTGTCCCTAGAAGAAAGCCAGCTTCCCTCTACAAGTGCTCTGGGAAAAGGAGAGCAGGTTGAAGTAACATTTCCTGTACTGAGACTTGCACCCTGTGATCTCTCACTCATCCCAAATTCTGCATGTGGATGGTAAGTATCAAAAACTTTGCCTATGCCACATATGTGTATTCTTTTCTTTTTTTCCTTAAATCAGTCTTTCTTCTGAGAACACCCGATGTGTGTGGATCGGAAGCTCAGTGGGCTTATTCGTATTTAACCTGGCAAACCTGGAAGTGGAAGCTGCTTTGTATTACAAGGGTAAGATCTTTGATTTCAACGCCATGTAACTGTCATGTTCTTCCTGGTCTTCGCTCAACTGAAGATTTCCAGAGCCTCAGCATCCTGCTGGCCGGATCGTGTGCCCTGAGGAACCGCACTGCGGATCAAAAGGTCAGTCCTGAGACGCGGCCCTCCCTGTCTATTCGCTAACGATGTTGAAACCGCGTCCCTGCAGGTGCTGTGCTTGCTGGCCTCCCTCTTTGGCGGGAAGATTGCCGTGTTGGAGATCAACCCGGCCGCGCTAGTCAGGGCTCAGCAGTGCCCCAGCATGGGGCAGAGCCTCTCGGTGCCAGCCAGGTAGAGTGTCTTCAAGTGTGGAGTGTGTGTGTTCCTAGTTTCATGGGGCTTGTTTCTGTTTCAGCTCCTGTGTCCTACCGACCTCTCCACTGTATCTGGGAATTGCCAAGGAGAAGAGTACCAAGGCTGCTAGTGAACAGCGACGTGGTCAGTACAGGGTGCTGTGAGATCTAAGAATATTTGTTTCTTCTTTAAAATTGCCTTTCCACAGCTGCACGGAACGTCATGAAGGACCAACGCCTGGTTTTCCATAGTAAAGTTAGGTCATCTGGTTATGCGTCAGCACCACAGTGAGTGAACTCATGTCAATGAGAGACAGAAATTGAGAGTGATATTAGAGTTTTCTTTCCACAGTGTAACTATGTTTTCACCAAAGACCAACATCAAGAGTGAGGGGAAAGGATCTTCAAGGAGCAGGAGCAGCTGCGCACGGTGTGTGATGTAGCGTGCATTCCAAGTACATTCCCGATCACCGTTACCTGTGGCCTTCCCTCAGGGAGGCATACCCCGTGGAGTGCGCTGTGCCCACCAAGCCCGGCCCCCAGGTCGCTGCCGCCCCCACCTGCACACGTGTATGCTGCATCCAGTACTCAGGTGCGCCACGTCCTGCGGGAGCTGGGTAGCATTAAGAAGTCTTTTTTTAAAATTCTTTTAACAGGAGATGGGCAGTGGCTGGCCTGTGGGTTGGCCAACCATCTGTTACTCGTTTTTGATGCCAGCCTGACTGGGACACCTGCTGTGTTTTCAGGTAAAACATGTCTTAATTTCAGTCAGTATGAAAAATAGTAACCTTCTGTGGTCATTCCTGTTAGGTCACGACGGGGCAGTGAATGCCGTGTGCTGGAGCCAGGACCGGAGGTGGCTGCTCTCTGCGGCCCGGGACGGGACCCTGCGAATGTGGTCGGCTCGTGGGGCAGAGCTCGCACTGCTTCTGGTAATGGACAGTCATCTCTGCCATGGGCAGTCATATTGACAGTAATTACTGATTTGCATTACAGGGCAAAGACATGTTTTCTAAACCTATACAGTCTGCACAGTTCTATTATATAGATGCCTTTATATTGTTATCTTCTGGCCCTGAATTTCAGCTACTGAGGTATCACATTGACACTTGCAAAGATGAGATTAAGAGGTAGGCACCCCCCGCCCTGTGCATTATTTTTAAAAATATTGATCATCTTGATTTTCTCTTCCAGATATAAACAGAAGAGCAAGTCCAAGCTGATTTGCAGGCTCTCCACGACGGGTGCAGTAGACATGACCAGTTTATCGGCAGTCAACGACTTTTATTCCCGTATCCTTTCTCCCGGATCCTGGTAGGGTTTTTTGAGAAGAGCTCCCTAACTGGATTATCGCAGACATCGTACTCGCAGCTGGCCGGAACAGGACCGTGGAAGTGTTTGACCTCAACGCCGGCTGCAGTGCAGCGGTGATAGCGGAAGCCCACTCACGGCCTGTCCATCAAATCTGCCAAAATAAAGTGAGTAAGTTTTTGGATAACATGTATCATCTAGTACATCTTGATTTCCCCCTTAAAATTATAGGGTTCATCATTTACAACCCAACAGCCTCAGGCTTATAACCTTTTCCTGACCACGGCCATTGGCGATGGGATGAGACTGTGGGACCTGAGAACCCTGAGGTAAGGCTGTCCTGCGCCCTGCACTGCAGGGGTTTTTCTCCTGGTGTTTCTTTCCTCCCTGTAGGTGTGAGCGCCACTTTGAAGGGCATCCAACCCGCGGCTATCCATGTGGAATCGCTTTCAGTCCTTGTGGACGATTCGCGGCTTGTGGGGCCGAGGACAGACACGTATGTACTGTTTGACTGTCTATAAATGTAGAAACATGGCACACCTGCTCATCTTGTCTTGTAGGCTTACGTGTATGAAATGGGCTCAAGCACGTTTTCTCACCGGCTGGCTGGGCACACAGACACTGTCACTGGAGTGGCCTTCAACCCATCAGCGCCCCAGGTACAGTCTTGCTGAGTGGGTGGGGCGCCTCTGCTTACAAGGTTCTTTATAATTACTATTACAGATGAGGACAGCTCTGTGCCAGAGAATGAGCTGGGATCTGCCCTGACAAGTGGAGCCTCGTTTGAAAGTGTCGGTAAAGTTTCTTCCAAGTTATGATGTTCCTGTGGTGCTCACCAAGCTCTCCCTTCTTTCTTCAGGTAACAGGCTCTGTGTCTGAACCAAAGTTTCCCTTGCAACCTGGTGTGGCTGCATGATGGAGTTTGGGCCGTGACATATGGTGGGTTTGACGTGTGCCACTCTTAGGGCCAACTTCTAAAGCCTCCAAGACACAGCCCCATGCCCTGTGCCCTTCTGCAGCTCAGAGCAGATGAGCCCAGTGACCTTGAGGCCCTTGAAGATGGTGGAACCAGGAGACATGAGGGGCCTTGGCCTGGAAACACAACTCGAAGGGAAATCACTCATCTGGAAAACGTGTTTGGACCCATACCACACCGTGGCAAATACCTGGTAAAACTGTCATCTGAAATTGCTTGGAAATAGGACACTACCACCTAAACCCACAGCTCGTAGGCCAGGGCACCTCAACTGTAGTCCCCAGACCAGCAGCATCGGTGTTACCTGGAAAATTAAAAATGCAAAGTTTTGGGCCCACTTCAGACCCCAGGTCAGAAATTGTGGGTTGCAGAAATCTGTGTTTTAATAACCCTTCAGATGACTGTGGTGCCCGACAAAGTTGAAATGCCTGCTCCCATGTGTGCTGGGTTTAGTTTGTGCTTTAGCAAAGCGGGATAAGAAAGAAAGGAGGCCAGGATGGAATTCGCTGGTTTCCAACTAGAAGTGACAGAAAATAGAAAGAGTCCAGTAATGTGAGGTCTTGAAGTGTTGGGAGAATTCATTCATCACTTCTAGATTCCAGACAATCAGAAATAAAATTTTAAAAGTCTTTCAATGACAAACTAAGACTTCTCAGTTGGGAAAAAAAAAAAAAAAGGACTCAGTCTTGTTGCAGACATGAGATGAAGAGTGTGGTCTTTTCACAAATGCCTGTGCAAGGGAGTCAAGGACAGAAGCCATCCGGTGGGCTCCTTGGCACGGGGGCGGCTGAAGCAAACCAACCAGGAGCCCACGCAGCTGTCAAGGGCTTGTGTCAGCAAGTAAAGCCTAGACTGCTTGTGACTGTGAAGTGTAAAAGTGCCCCTGGGTCCTCAGGCCTGTGGACAGGACAAAGCCAAAGCCGCCCAGCGCCGTGTGATGCGGCCACAGAGAACACGAGCCTCGGGAGAGAGGAGCCTGGGGCTGGAAAACAAGGGTGAAGGACGCTCCCCTCTGGCTGCAGGAGAGGGGCTGCTGAGGGCAAGATCCATCATTTCTTGGGACCAATGATGCTGCTTCCTACTCTCTGCTTTCTGCCTGGGAGTTTTGTCTGGGACGCCTGTGTCTGCCCCACTCACTGTGTGGTGCAAGCTCCATTTCCAGTGAGGACAACCGTGGCTGCCGAGAGCACCTTACAAGCCAGGCATCCTCCTCTGAGCTCAAGGCAGCCTTGAGAAGTGGGACGAAGACTTCCTTCACGGGAAGAGGAGCGGCTCAGAGAAAGGAAGAGGCTAGTCCAGAACCACCACGTGGACATCTTCTGTGAAGGCAAGGGCTCACCCTCACCCTGACGCCAGCCACCTGCCCCTCTTAATAGGAGGGCGGGCCCTCCCCGCACAGCAGGCACTTCACTGCAGGCTCTGCTGCCTTTGGGAAATGTGCCTCCCTTGTAGAGCTCTGTGGTGCAGATTCGGCTATCAAAGGAGTAGAACCCCCCCCTCCCCCCCGCCACCGTCCCACCCCCACAGAGCAGCTAAGAAAGCTGTTTGATTTAACCCGTGGTTTCCCAAATACTTTAGACCACTAATTAATTTTGTTTTCTGAAACATTCGTTAATATGTTCACAGAAAATTGTGGCATTCACTTTGGAAAATATATCTGTTTAAGAACAGATAATGAATACATAACAAATTTAGAACTGTGTTAAGATTCCATAACTAAAACCACTCTAAACTTTCTGAAATGGCTGAAAACGTTTCCCTAACTTTTCTGAAAGTACTTGCTGGGCTTCTTGGAGACTGAATCATCCCTTTTGAGCCCACTTAGGGGAAAGTTCAAAAGACCTCAGAGAAGACAAAAAGCAGGGCAAGAGAGACGGCCCAGTCTTCTAGCTCTCCACTGGAGAAAATGCATGTGGGAAAGGCTGGGGGTTTCCATCCTCAATATTTAGTAAAAGATAAAGTAAAAATTACAACTGCCTTCTGAATGGCTCCCCTCCCCTGACTTCATGGGAGTGATGACTCAGCCCTCTGTTTTGTAACTGCGGAGATTGAAAGTGGAGACGGGACCTTTGGCATTTCAGAAAATGTCGACGCCGCTTTCTTCTGCTTTCTCCGGGACCCCTCTGGGGCCTCGCCTCCTCCCCTCCCGCTGAAAGCCTGCTGTGAAAGGAGCAAGGATGTGAAAAAGATGTACGACTCTTTGCTTCCTTATGCTCGGCCCAAGTTTATCAAAAGCTGTGGAGTTTGCTAAAATAATCCAGGGAATTCGCCTGGAAATGGTTTTTTTTTTTTTTTTTGGTTGTTGTTTGTCTTCACTTGTTCCAAAGAAGCAAAATAAGACAGGGGCTGCCCCTTGTCCTGTCTCATTCATTTTTGACACCCTTGTTTCTCCACACAGGCCCTGGGGTGAAGGGCACAGGTGGGATTCAGAATAGAAATGACTCGAGGGACGCAAGGAGTTGGGATCAGAAGAAGCAGCAGAAACTCCTGCTCTGCAGACACAGCAGACATTACTGGGAAAGACACCAGAGACCCAGGAGTTCACCCAAGTCCTCTGCACACTGTCTTCCCAGCCCTCTCTCCTGGATCTGAGATGATTTCACTTAAAAACACAAGCCTTTGCTTAAAGGTAGATGAACATTCCTTTCAGTTTCTAAGATGGGGGGCCCACGGTCCTAGGCGCTGAGTCAGAAACTTTTTAGATGTCCCCAGAGTGCACAGGTTTAAGGACAGAGGGAGATTCTCAGTCTTCCTGGGTCCTCCCTGTCTCTCAGCCCAGTCATCACACTCTAAATCCCAGGGACTTGACTCTGCCTTCCAATAGTTCTCAGATCCACCTACTTTGCTCCCTTCTTTCAGAGCGCAGGTAGCCACTTGCTCTCCCAGAGAGTGCTGCAGCGGTGATGATCGGTTTCCCCCCTCCCCACCTGCTCAGTCCTGCAAAGCCTGGACTCTGCTCCAAGGCCTTTGGGACCCAACACCTGCTTTCCAGCCTCAGGGCCTCAGGCCTGAGACCACAGGGGCTCTTCCCGGCGGCTGTACCTCCTGCCATTCACCTGCTGATTTCTTCCTCATCTGTTTATTCCTCTGATCCAACAAGGTCAGGATGGTATGCAACCGCCACCCCCCCCCCACTGCCCCCACCACCACAGCACTGCCACGACCCTTGTCTGGGACGGATGATGTGGGGCTGCACTTCCTCTGTCGGCCCCCTGCCCTCGTCAGGAGGCCCAGCATGTAGCAGGCAAGCAGCAGGCAGCAGGCAGGTGCTGAGTGGGTGTGGAAGGTGTGGCCCCTCACACCTCTGTGTCCTATGCTCAGCGCTGTGCTTGGGCATGGCGAGGCCTCAGCAGATACTGTGCAGCACAGTGACACCAATGGAACCCAGTAAAAAGACAGTTTCCAATTTTCCTCGCTGCTGGGGCCCACCCAGATCCTGGAGCAGAGCATGGCCTGCAGGAAGCACAGGCTGGTGGACTGTGGCTGTGTCACGGCGAGCTTCCAGTGGCTCTCGCAGAACTCAATTGGCACGGTAAAGGGACAAATGAAGTTTCCAGCTTTTTTCTTTTAATAGCTCAGATATCAATTTTATAGCTCTGATGGACATAATTTATAAAATAAGTCTATATCTTACTGTAAATTTGAGACGGTTAACCTTTAATAAAGTTAATAAGGGGCTTGTCAAAACTCCTGAGCTGAACTTTGCTTGCTCGTTACAT